CCACAGCTGTGGTGGAGCTGAGGAGTGAAGGAAGTGATTAGTTGGTACACAGCATTCCAGGCACATAGGCCTGTCATCCCATAGCATTGGCTGGACTGAGAAATGGGGGATGGTGGCTTGCACGAGCCACTCTTTCACCTAAGAATAGTAGCCTCTTTATTCATCCAGCACTCCCCTTGTTGTTATGGAAGTGCCTGATAAGATTCCAGAATTAAGAGTTTGTGGATGCCAATCTCTCTCTCTCTTTTTTTTTTTTGAGATGGAGTCTTGCTCTGTCACCCAGGCTGGAGTGCAGTGGTGTGATCTCGGCTCACTGCAAGCTCTGCCTCCCAGGTTCACACCATTCTCCTGCCTCAGCCTCCTGAGTAGCTGGGACTACAGGCGCCTGCCACCACGCCCGGCTAATTTTTTTTCTCCTTTTTTTTTTTTATTTTTTAGTAGAGATGAGGTTTCACCGTGTTAGCCAGGATGGTCTCAATCTCCTGACCTCGTGATCCACCCACCTCGGCCTCCCAAAATGCTAGGATTACAGGTGTGGCCCACCGCACCTGGCCAATGACAATCTGTCTTTCCAGCTCAATTGTTGCTTTGATGGAGGTACCAGCCCTTAGAGCTTCCTATTTCATCATTTTGTGTGACATCACTCCTACATATTCATTTAATGTCACTATTGATATGGTTAGATTTCAGTTTACTATCTTGCTATTTTTTGTTTCACTAGTTCTTTCTTTTGTTTCCACCTTCTTGGATTCATCAAGTATTTTTTAGTATTCCATTTTATCTCATCTGTTATCTTTTGCTGTATTATTTGTATTTACTTTTGGGATTACAATATGCATCCTTAATTTAGCATGGTCTACTTGAAATTAATAACATACTACTTTGTTGTATAATGTAAGAATTTTACTAATCTGTAAACTTCATTCAGCCTGAAAAGCTTCCTTTAGCATTTCTTGTGTTATATGGCTACTAGCAGCTAATTTTATCTTTTTTTTTTTTTTTTTTGAGACAGTCTCACTGTGTCACCCAGGCTGGAGTGCAGTGCCATGATTTCAGCTCACCGCAGCCTCTGCCTCCCAGGTTCAAGCAATTCTCGTGCCTCAGCCTCCAAAATAGCTGGGATTACAGTCGTGTGCCACTATGCCTGACTAGTTTTTGTATTTTTAGTAGACACAAGGTTTCACTGTGTTGGCCAGGCTGGTTTTGATTTCCTGACCTCAGGTGATCCACCTGCCTTGGCCTCCCAAAGTGCTGGGATTACAGGCATGAGCCACTGCACCCAGCCTTCATCTTTCTTATTTTTGAAGGATATTTTTACCAGATATGAATTTCCCAACTGATATATTTTTTCTTTTAGTTAGCTTCAAAAATGTTCCATTATCTTCTGAACTCTATTGTATATAATGATTAGACAGCTATGATTCTTATTGTTCATTTTATATATACTTTATTCTCTGTTATTAAGTTTTTTCTTTATTTTTGGTCTGTAATAATCTGACTATAAAGTTCTAGATATGGTTCCTTTACATTTATCATGCTTCACTTTCCCTTACCTTTGATCAGTGGGTTGATTTTTTTATTGAATTTGGAGAAATTTCAACCATTGTATCTTCAAATACTTTTTTCTGCTTCTTTAGTACTTTTCCTCCTCCTAAGACTCCAATTATATGTGTGTTAGACCACTTATATGGTGCCACCAGTCACGGAGGTGCAACCCCCAGTCTTTTTACTCTTTGTACTTCAGTTTGGTAATACCTATTTACCTGTCTTGAAGTCACTGTTTTTTTTTTCTTTGATAGTGTCCAATTATTGTTAAGCCTATCCAATAAAGATTTCATTCCACCTACATTTTATAGTTATAGAATTTACATTTGGTTTTGTGGGTCTGCTTTTATTGACTGTATTTTCTCTAAATCTTGTGTCAAATTTTCCTGCTTCTTTACCGGTCTTACAATTTCTCATTGTATACTGGCCATTGTAGATGCCATGTTGTAGTGACTTGGGGATTTTATTATCTTCCTAATAGTTAAACTGTTCAGGCAAGCAGTTAAATTAATAGCAGATCACAATGATCTTTTTAAGAGTTGATTTTTGAAGGCAGGTACAGTTTGGTTTTATCCTTAGTCCTGGACATAATTCTTACTCTAGGTAGGGCAGTGGTTCTCAAACTGTGGACTGAAGACCCCTGGGAGTTCCCAAGAACCTTTCAGTGGGCCAAACCTTTCACAAAGTGAAAAATATTCTCATAACAATACTGAGAGGTTTGCCTTTTTCACTGTGGTGACACTTCCACTGGTGGTGTAGAAGCCATGGTGAATCTTCTCTGCTTTAGCATGAGCAAAGGCAGAGGCACCAAATAGTACTAGTAATCATCATATTCTTTACCTCCACACACAAAGAAAATGTGTTAAGAAAAAACCCATTTTCACTTAAGAACATCTTGAAGAAGCAGTATTCATTTTATTAAATCTCAACCCTTGATTATATATACATTTAAAAAATATTCTATGTAATGAAATGGGAAGTATCCATTAAGGTCTTCTGCTGTATACCAAAGTATGATGGTTGCCTTGAAGAAAACCACTTGTACAGTTGTTTAAGTTGTGAGTTAAAGGCCAGGCTCTGTGGCTGATGCCCGTAATCCCAGCATTTTGGGAGGCCAAGGCGGACAGATCACAAGGTTAAGAGATCGAGACCATCCTGGCCAACATGGTGAAACCCCATCTCTACTAAAAATACAAAAATTAGCTGAGCATGGTGGCACGCGCCTGTAGTCCCAGCTACTCGGGAGGCTGAGGCAGGAGAATCGCTTGAACCCGAGAGGCGGAGGTTGCAGTGAGCCAAGATCGTGCCACTGCATTCCAGCCTGGTGACAAAGTGAGACTACGTCCCCACCCCCAAAAAAATTGTGAGTTAAACCAACTGCTTTTTTGACAAAACACCATATTTTTCACCAAAGAATGAAAAACTTTGTTTGTTCAGACTTGGGCAGTAGGAAAACATTTTCTTGCAAGTGAGCCTGTCACTTCAAAAATAACTAATATTTGTTGCCAATGATATAATTCAATCTGTCATGTTAAAATTAGAATTTTGTAAAATGTTTATTCATAATTTTGAGCTTTATAGCTTCCTAATACATTAAGATTTTTTATGAGATGGGTGGTAATATTAACATGTGATTTTTTGATGTTGTATAGTGAACTACGTCAACATTTCAAAGATCTGCATAACTCTTTGAATCAGTATTTTCCAAATGACCAGTGTATGATGTTACAAAATTACACATGGATAAAAGATTATTCAAAGTGCAATGTAACATAGTATGAAAAGTTCACAGATATGATTTTATATTCCACATTGTACTTAACCTGCCAGACACTACCATTTCTTAAGTTTTAGGGTGGTGTCAAAGAAAAATATCCACAGTTATCTGCATGGACTAGTAAAATATTCTGCCATTTTCCAACTATGTACCATGAGAGGCTAGATTTTCTTCATATACTTCATATATATGATTTTCTTCATATATTTCAACCTAAATAACATATTGCCATAGATTGAATGCAGAAGCAGATATGAGAATCCAGGTGTCTTTTATTAAACCATCCATTTAAAAGATTTGAAAAAATTTAAAACATCTTTTGTTTTGTTTTAGAAAAGATTATTTTTATAACAAATCATTTATGTTAACAGTTAATGGTTTATTGTTATTTTAAGTGAATTAGTAAATATCTTAAAATTTCTCTGTTTAAATTTTTAACATGACAAATATCAAAATATATAACTACATAAACTAAAAGTCTTTTGGGTCCTCAATGATTTTTCTTGACATTTAAGAAGTTAAACCCATATTTATTTACTGACACTGTAAAACCTTACATAAAACATAAGTAGTAAGTAACTAAAATGTTAAATCTAAATCTATAATGTTAAATTAAAATCTAAGCCTTACATAGAAATTAAAATTCGCTAAACTACTGATGCTATGTTGTACAAAACTGTACTCCTTTTAGTTCATAATTGGTCACCTCCATATTCAGTTGGAATATTAGGTTGGTCAGCTTAAATACTGTGGCTTTGTTTTGGTTATCCACAGAATCTTTACACCCAAATGTTAATGCATAAAAAGCAGCAAGACATTGTTAAATGAAACAGCAATAGTGCAGTTTAGACCTGTGACCAACTATATATGATTAAACTTACTTCCCACATTCACATCACAATAATCATCCATCATTTAATAGCTCAACCAAAATGTTATACAGTCATCAACAGGCAAGGCACATGAAAACCCCGCACAACCAAGAATGATTTGGGCCCAAATGTCAGTAGATTTGAGTTTGGAAAAACCTTCTTGTAGTTGTTAAGGCTCAATGGCTCTGGTTAATTTAATATAATAAACAACAACTTCATAATGGAAAAAAATTAAATCCTCTATTGAGGTATAAAACCTAATTAATTTATAAGGATAAAGTAAGTGACTACCTTGAAGTCAAAACACATTATGGACAATGAAAGAGTATTACGATTGTTCCAAATTGACAAGGGTATTTAAACCTAGGTACACAATCTTTCTTAAAATTAATTTATAGAAAGTCATAACCTGTGGGTACATGAATATGAATATACATCTTCTCCAACTTGACAAGTACATTATTGCTGGGACAGGTACCTTTTAATAACAAGTAACTTATTAGCCTAGAAAGGCCAAACTTCTCTTTTTATTGTCAGCTTTTGGTTTTTAATATACCTGGGGTTATATAAACAAAAACACAGTCATAGTAGTTTTGGGCTAAGTAAATTCTGGATTATGTCAAAGAAACCTGATTGTTTCTAGTATCTTTTGTAAGCGAAAGAGCAAATCTTTGTGCTTGCTCAGTGGCCTTTTAGGAAACCTGAAAGGCAGATTTTATGTGAAAGACATAATCTGTTACAATCTGTTTCATTATTCTGAATTGGAAAAGGCATTAACAAAAAGAGTTGTCAGAGGAGCTTTTGACAAGAACAATAGTTGTGACTAATTAATCAGAACATCAACACAATATTTAAAATAATGAGAAGGTAGCAAGATTTTAATTTTTATTTAAATAAAAAATTCTGTTCTATTTAAAAATAGTTTAGATGTGTAGTATAAGGTAGCTAAAAGCATGAAAATTATTTGACTCTTAAAATTTGAAGCATACACAGAAGTGTGGCAAAATTATGCAGATTTATTTTCTTCATGTATTGAAGAAAAAGAATAATACTTTAATTTCCTCATATAGAGTGGACAGTTTACTCCAAGATCATCATTTTCCCTTAGCTAGCAGTCTTTTCTATCATATCATACTTATGTCACTTTTTTCATACATTATATGACATAGCATTTCCCATATGCATTTAAACCTGCTAATATTGTCAATATACCATGCTGAATGACACTATAATTTAAAGCTTTATTTTCAATTTTAAAATATAATTAACAGTATTAATGTGTTATAAGATGATGTGTGTATCACATTGATTTTTGACAGGGTAGTTTGAGCTTAGTTGAGTGAAAATATGTTTAACAATGGTCAAGAAATAAGTAAACTTAATTGAAAAATAACTCAAAATATTTGTTCTTCCTCTTTTATGAATATCTTCTTAGGAACTTTTTATGCAACCAGAAATTATTTATTAGTAACTCTCAAGATCATTTTGTCTAAGTGAATTGGAGATCTTATAATTTAAAGTGATCCTTAAATAGCAATACAATTACTGTTGATTTTTAAAATTGATAGACATTTAAAATTTTTAAATAAGGTAAAATCTATAGAGTCACATAATTGCAGCATTATATGAAGTTATAAAAATCAATCCTTTTATAAAAATTCTGGCTAATAAATCTAAGTAAATGTAAAATTTAATTGAACTTTATATTTTTACAATTGTGAACATTTATGAAAGCAATGTTTGCTTTATCTCAGGGGTTGGAAAACTCTGGCTCTGGAGGCCAAATCCACCTGTTTTTGCAAATAAAGTTGTATTGGAACATAGTCTTGCCCATTTGTTTATATGTTTACATATTGCCCATGGCTGCCTTGATAAAATGGCAGAGTTGCGACCATTGAGTTGTTAGACAAAAGAGTTGTTAGACAAAACAAAATCAGCCAAAGCTCATTATGATAAGAATTTGATTCCCATTAAGATACATTGGATGACCACAACTGGGCACATAAGGGCTTGATTGATGGAAGCTGACATTTGGTTTGAGGGAACATCAGCGTGGGAAAATGAGGGACTTGTTGAAGCGACCTCTGTGGAATCCTCCAGAAAACTATAAAATCAGAACATTCAGATCACAAGAGCTGCAAAATCAAGGCTGAGTTTGTTATTTAACAAGGGAGTGCCTTAATGCCAAGGAGTGAGTTCAGTAAGTCTCCTAATTTGTCTTTTATTTCTACTATAAAATGTGTGGTTTTCTTGTTTTCTTTCAGATTTGGAGTCAAAAACGTATGAGACCAAAAAAATATTTTCAGAAAATGATATTTTTGAAATAAATTTTTCCCAGTGGGAGATGAAGGACAAAAGTAAAACCCTTGGCCTTGAGGCATCCATCTTCAGAAATAATTGGAAGTGCAAAAGCATATTCGAGGGACTAAAAGGACATCAAGAGGGATACTTCAGTCAAATGATAATCAGCTATGAAAAAATACCTTCTTACAGAAAAAGTAAATCTCTTACTCCACATCAAAGAATTCATAATACAGAGAAATCCTATGTTTGTAAGGAATGTGGGAAGGCTTGCAGTCATGGCTCAAAACTTGTTCAACATGAGAGAACTCATACAGCTGAAAAACACTTTGAATGTAAAGAATGTGGGAAGAATTATTTAAGTGCCTATCAACTCAATGTGCATCAGAGATTTCATACTGGTGAGAAACCCTATGAGTGTAAGGAATGTGGGAAGACCTTTAGCTGGGGATCAAGCCTTGTTAAACATGAGAGAATTCACACTGGTGAGAAACCCTATGAATGTAAAGAATGTGGGAAGGCCTTTAGTCGTGGCTATCACCTTACCCAACATCAGAAAATTCATACTGGTGTGAAATCTTATAAATGTAAGGAATGTGGGAAGGCCTTTTTTTGGGGCTCAAGCCTTGCTAAACATGAGATAATTCATACAGGTGAGAAACCTTATAAATGTAAAGAATGTGGGAAGGCCTTCAGTCGTGGCTATCAGCTTACTCAGCATCAGAAAATCCATACTGGTAAGAAACCTTATGAATGTAAAATATGTGGAAAGGCTTTTTGTTGGGGCTATCAACTTACTCGACATCAGATATTTCATACTGGTGAGAAACCCTATGAATGCAAGGAATGTGGGAAGGCTTTTAATTGCGGATCAAGTCTTATTCAACATGAAAGAATTCATACTGGTGAGAAACCTTATGAATGTAAAGAATGTGGAAAGGCCTTTAGTCGTGGCTATCACCTTTCTCAACATCAGAAAATCCATACTGGTGAGAAACCTTTTGAATGTAAGGAATGTGGGAAGGCCTTTAGTTGGGGTTCAAGCCTTGTTAAACATGAGAGAGTTCATACTGGTGAGAAATCCCATGAATGTAAAGAATGCGGAAAGACCTTTTGTAGTGGGTATCAACTTACTCGACATCAGGTATTTCACACTGGTGAGAAACCCTATGAATGTAAGGAATGTGGGAAGGCTTTTAATTGTGGATCAAGCCTTGTTCAACATGAAAGAATCCATACAGGGGAGAAACCCTATGAATGTAAAGAATGTGGGAAGGCTTTTAGTCGTGGCTATCACCTTACTCAACATCAGAAAATTCATACCGGTGAGAAACCTTTCAAATGTAAGGAATGTGGGAAGGCCTTCAGTTGGGGTTCAAGCCTAGTTAAGCATGAGAGAGTCCATACTAATGAGAAGTCTTATGAATGTAAAGACTGTGGGAAGGCCTTTGGTAGTGGCTATCAACTTAGTGTTCATCAGAGATTTCATACTGGTGAGAAGCTTTATCAACGTAAGGAATTCGGGAAGACCTTTACTTGTGGCTCAAAACTTGTTCATGAGAGAACTCATAGTAATGATAAACCCTACAAATATAACGAATGTGGGGAAGCCTTTCTGTGGACAACTTACTCAAATGAGAAAATTGATACTGATGAAACCTTATGATTGAAAGTTGTAAAAGAATATTTTGTGTGTGTGTATAGACAACTTATCATAATAAGAACTCTTACTCTTGAGAAACCTTGTGAATGTAAGGGTTGTGCAAAAGCCATTCATTTCTGTTTATGGGCAATTATCTTGCTATCCAGCAATTCATACTAGTGAGAAATATTTTGAATATAATTAATATGAAAAGGCCTTTAGACTTCTGTACAGTCTTATTGGATATCAATTTATACTGATGTAAAATCATTTAAATGTAAGGAATGTGTGAAGATCTTCATTCATGACATAAGGTCTGATTAACATCAAATAATTGGTATTTGTTAAAAAGAGTTTAAATAGGAGGAATGTGGGAAGGACCTAAACTTAATTCAGTTCTTGCTGCACATCAGAGAATTCATACTGCTGTGTAATCCTATGCACATAAGGAATTTGGGAAGGCTTATAGACACAGTAAATATCTTAGAGTACATCAGAGAATTCATCCAAATGAGAAATCATTTGAATTAGAATTATAGGAAGGCCTTTAGACAAATGCTACCCAAATTATTATCCAGAGACTGGTGCAGTCATAAAATTGTCATCTGTCAATTGTGAGATAAACGTGGAAAGTGAGTAAATATTTGGAACTTTTATAGCAATTTGACATTTCCATAACATTCTGTTTTACAAAATTATCAGTCCATAAATGATTGAGAATTGAAAACAAAGTTTGTTCTTTCCCAGAAATAATTTGAGACAAGACTCACACTTTTCAAGACATGAGACAAGTGACAATTTAAATAAGAAATTCTTCACTTGCACCTCTCTGATTAGAATAGCAGAATATTCATACTATAGCAAGATTTGGCAAATGAGGGAATCAAAATTTTCTAATGCCTGTAACAGCATAAGATAATTTATACCAGATATGTTAAATGTGCAGAAGCCTTCCAACACTATTCAGTCTTTGTTAAACTTCAGTAAGTTCATCCTAGAGAGTAACTCTGTTAATGTAACAAATGTAGGAAAACCCTTATCCATGGCAAATACCATACTGTCATCACCATTTCACCTCCATACTACCTGTAGGATGGTGAGCAAAATGCTTATCTCTTCTGGACATGATGTTTCAAATGCTGATGGTAACTAATAATGCTGTTACAGAGATTAGATGGATTTAGTATGCATCATATCCTTGGAAGAGTATCTGGTATGTAGCCTATGCTTAATACATATTAGCTATTGTTCATATTGTCTTTATTATTAGTATTACTACTGGTGAATTCTTAGGAGAGGCACAACCGTTTTGAGGAATGAATTCAGAAAAGCTTCCCATAACCACTCATCCATTTGAATTTCAGATAGTTCATTCTGGATAAGATCTAGTACAGTATAAAGAATTTGAGGGGATTTTAATTCAGAGTTTATCCCTTAAGCTGAGCTAAAAAAATGAGACTTGAAAAAATCCAGACTTTTGAAGAGTTTAGGAAAGCTGTTTTATAGAATGTCACACATTAGTTTCATTCCTCATGGTGAAATTTGATATGGGCCTCTCCTTCACATTTCTCGTAACATGAAGTTGGAAATAGAGGCTTAAACATTTTTTACCAGAACACTTCATAGATGGTGATGTGTACTTCATCTTGCAATACCTCAGAAGCAGATAGTATCCATTTCCCCCAGTATCACCAGTGCCAAGTTTGATCACTTATGGTAACTACTGGAGTTGTCTGTTATAAAGATCCATTATATACCTAATAGGATTGGTCAGCCTTGATCAATGATCTTTGGAAATGTGTGATCATATGGTATGTATTTTACTTTTTTTTTTTTTTGGGACAGGATCTCTCTTTCTGTCACCAAGGCTGGAGTGCAGTGGTGTGATTTCGGCTCACTGCAACCTGCACCTCTCGGGTTCAAGTGATTCTCGTGCCTCAGCCTCCCAAGTAGCTGGATACACAGGTGTGCACCACCATACTGGCTAATTCTTGTATTTTTAGTAGAGATGGGGTTTTGCCATGTTGGTCCAGGCTGATCTTGAACTCCTGCACCTGCCTCAGCCTCCCAAAGTGTTGGGATTACAGGTGTGAGACACTGCGCCTGGCTATATTTTACTATTTGGAAATCACAATGCATCTTAAAATTGATGGCTTCTTGCAACCACTTTCAACCAGGTGCCTGTCATGATTTAGTGCTAGCATCAAGGCAGGTTAGTTATGAAGAAATAGAGTGTGTGTTTATATACTCACACAGTTAGAAATCGACCCTTTTAAAAATTATTTCTTTTTGAAAATAATGTCAGTTCCATCAGAACTAATGCATTGATAACTAAATGTCTGTGGTTCCTTGTCATAGGTCTACACCTGACCTCTCTATTTTGTGCACATAGGGGATTCGTAATATCACTGTTCAGTCAGTCATTCACCATCTAGTGATCATCATTCTACATGATTGCACTTTTTCAAAGGCATAAAAAGCCAACAGTTGCACTCTTAATAATCAACTGTAACACAAAGCAGAGTACTTTGGGAGTTTTAACAGGATATATTATTGGTAACTGGCTATTATGCCACTCCCTCTGGGTGCCACATTTGCCTGTTAACCAAGAAATGTAGACATGGTGCCTTATCCCAACATTTCTGAAATTATATCTCAAGGAATCACCAGTGCTTACTAGTACTTGACAATGAAGGAGGATTTTACAGTTAAAGAAGCTTATAAAGTAGCATCTACTAAATCCCCTCCTAAGGAACAAGCAAAAGCACCTCACCAGCTTATCAAAAGACTAAAGAGAAGTGAAAAAAAAAAAAAGACGGCCGGGCGCGGTGGCTCATGCCTGTAATCCCAGAACTTTGGGAAGCCGAGGCGGGCGGATCACGAGGTCAGGAGATCAAGACCATCCTGGCTAACACGGTGAAACCCCGTCTCTACTAAAAATAGAAAAAATTAGCCGGGCGTGGTGGCGGGCGCCTGTGGTCCCAGCTACTCGGGGAGGCTGAGGCAGGAGAATGGCGTGAACCCGGGAGGCAGAGCTTGCAGTGAGCCGAGATTGCGCCACTGCACTCCAGCCTGGGCGACAGAGCGAGACTCCGTCTCAAAAAAATAAAAATAAAAAAAGACTAAGGAGTATTCTAGTGAAGAAAATGGTTGAACTTTGTTTAAACTGGTGTATGGCAAACTTCACTGTTGAAATACTTATTCCCATGACCTATTATCTTTGTAGGTGGGTGAAATTGCATTGGGAACTGCTGCTATAACCAAAAGAGAATTTCAGTCACCATGTCTGGTTGTTAGCTATGATGGAATGGCAGCATCATGGTCTCAGTTATGAGTGAAAATCTTTGTTGTAGCTAAGTAGTGGTGCCTCCTGAGTTTTATTAAATGCCGTTTCACTATCTTTTTCTGCACTTCTATAGTATTTAATTTGTT